TGTCAAAGTGATTAGAGGAGCAGTAATAATTCATTTACAGGGAGTCTTACTGCCTTTTCCTTTCCAGAGCCTCTCCTCACATTCCCAAGCTGTTTATATGTGATGTTCAGCTTGTGGACAGGGTGTGTGCTTATGTTTTAAGTATTTGCTTCTGGAGAGCTAGCTAGAAAAAGCAAAACAGAGAAACCCATTGGCGTGTTGAGAGTTGAATCCACAAGAAGATGTTGTTTGCAATGTGCCGAAAACATAAGGTCCAAACAGCCGGAACAGGCCTGGTGCCAGGCAATTTCACTGTGAGAGAAAGAGGAGGTCTGATGCAGTTCTCTAAGGATTAGCTGCAACTCAGCAGCTGCTGTCTGAGTTTGATTATGCACATCCTGAGACCTGCATTAACCCTTGTGCCCCTGGGGGAACCTCAGGGCTGTCTTCTAAACAAAGGACTTTTCCCCTGGACACCCAGGGGCAAAAGCCAAAACAATATGGAGGTTAAAAGAAGGCGGAGCTCTGGGAGACTGGATTTGAGAGAACAATCTAGGAAGGAAACGGATTGTAGAATTTTGGAACTGCAAGTGCCTTTTAAGACCCTTTCATTTTATTGATCAAGAAGCAGAGGCTCAGAGAAGTTAGGTGACTTGCCCAAGGAGAATCAGTCAAAACTTAAGTCCAGGTGTCTTCATTCCCAGCTAAGCTGTTTCATGCAGCACCACATCCCTAATGGGATGATTTTCACATTCGTATAAATAATATGTTGTGTATTTTTGAAAACTGCGCTGAGAGGAAACCAAAAGCATTTTTGAATTATGTGTTAATCACTTCTTATAGACTGTCCAGGGATATTCAGATTTTTCTTTCAAATAACATTTTATTAGTGTGTAAGTCTTAATAAGTGACAGGTAAATAGATCATTCCAGTAGCTACCATGTATGATTCATAAAGGCAGAACAGGCGTCCTGGGAAGGTGTTAGGAGGGAAAGCTCGGATCTAGGGAGACTGCTCTGAAAACAAGGAAGGATGTTTATGGAATGAACTCTTTTGTTCAACCATGGCGATGTCTGGATCAGGGCAGCCTTGGAGGATTTATGGCCTCCAGTCTGGAGAAGGTAGGTGGGCTCGCATTATCTGTGTTGTAAGAAAAGTGTGTGAGGTCTTTGAGCCTAAGGCTGTCCAGGTAACAAAAGACTCTGTCAAAAAAATATGTCTATTTAGAGTTCTTTGAGAGTAATATGTTGCTATTTATTTCACATCTGTGTCGGGTATTGAGCATTTTCCTTGCTTTGCGGTTGTAACAAGATCCTCAGCTTTCTTCCTTTTAAAGGTTGGGGAGCTAATTTCTTGTAGGAAATAACACATTAAATCCAAGCGTATCACTAAAACATGTGTGCCTTCTCTTTTTGCTCAATTAAAAGATTGAGCTGTTCGTGTTTTGTTTGATATGGGGGTACTTATTGAACATTGTCAACCTAAAGCATTTTGAGTAACCAAGAGAAAAATCAGGATGGCCTAATTCACTAAAATTCCAAGTACATTTGGGATGTATTTTTATACTTCTTAATTATGAGATTTTAAATTGCTTTATTTTTAAAGGTTGAGTGTGAGCTGAGTGTGTGTCTTTTTCTGTAGTCCTACCATCCTTTCTGCAAAACTCAAGTGAAAATTATTTATTTAGGATGCCCTATTGAGATATAGTGGAATGTCTTTGTTTGCATTTATTCTTTTTCTGGGATTTTGGTTATATCTATAGCTGTAAATAAAGGGGAAAGGAAGGCTTGGAGTGCATGTTAGGACAAGAGGTCCCAAGTAGGAAAAAAAGTCTTGCCTTAGAGCTATGCCTTGGGAAGTGCTTTTTATTTAGTAACCTAATCAGGACATGCCTGTGTCTATTTATTGTTGGATGAGCTTTTGAAGTACATATTGCCTGAAAGAGAATTTTTCAAGTGGTTACCTATTTTTTTTTTTTTCTCCTCTGGCTGGAGAAAAGTTAGAACAGAAGGGAACGCCGTGTATTATTTTTGTTGTTCTTCACTAAAGACATAGTCTTGGCTACTTCGGAAAAAGAAGGAAGGTATGAAATGGTGGTTAATCCTTTCCTCCATTTTGTCCCCAATTGCTTGCAGTGTCTCTTCACCCTATCGAGAAACACTTTCTCAAAGCTGTCTCTGTACTGTGCTGATATCAGAGGAGTCAACTAAAAGTGATTTTCTCTGTAGACAGTTATTCTAGTTTATGGGATGTATTATAAAACTATTGGGGAAAATCACTGAACTACTAAGGTAAGGGAAATAGCTTAAGGATCTATGATCCATATTTGAAATAGTCATTAAGTTATATAATTGGATTTTTAGAGAACAAGATAGAGCAGTTTCAGGATGTAAGGTGTAAAATAAATCTGGTCCATGAACTGCTTCCAAATTGTCACCCTGACCAGAAGAAGTAACATTCCTCAGGTTGTGGCTTTATCTAGAAAGGGGAAATGGCTATTTCTGGATTAGCTTTATACAAATGAGTGTATTTCCCACCTGCTGCTTTTGCCTAGGGTTGGAATTTTTCCTTTTCACTGCTTGTTACTTGGCGTTTGGATGGAAACGTATCCTCCCTTTCAGAGCCAGAAGATTCTGTGTGAGTCATCAAGAAAAATTTCTCCGAGGAGTTATTAATTCAGTTAGTTGCTCCATAGTAAATGGTTCATGCAACAGTGATAAACCTCTGAATTTGAAATCTTTCTTTAAAATCTTTTTTCCTTCAAAAAATGCATACAGTGGATTGCTGAGCATCTAAAATCCCGCACTGTTCAGCACTGTCATTCTTGGTAATTGCTTTTTAGAGGATTTGGTGGTGTTTTGCTGCTTAAGCTAAACCACGAAGTTAAACTTTTGTACTGTGGAAGTAGTTCATGAATCCTTTAGATTTCTTGGAAGAGGAAAGATGAGTGTGTGGTGAATATATATGAATATCGCATATTTGAATGTGTTACTTACTAGTTTTGGTTGAGCATTAAGGTTGCCCCTAATGGATGGGATCTCTGCCAGGGGTAACTCTTGGAGTCCTAGGTGCTATTGGGGAGGAACCTTTCATTCTCGGCATTCTGGGGGAGATTTACATCTGTAAGCCGGATAAAAATATGTGGAAAGGTGATTAGTTTAATTGGCCCACTATTATAATTATTCAGTAGGAGGTGGCTGTGGGACTGCTATTATAGCCCAAAATGCCTGGTAGGAAGAGGCGGAGACTCATTGAAAACAGCAGCAAGGTTATAAAACGTTGGTTTAAACGTGCATTTAATAACAGATTACCCTGGTGCTTTAAAGACAGAGGAATGCTTAAGTATTTGGTACAAGAATCCATCCAAAAAAAGACGCGGATTTTTTTTCAAAGATAATTGTGGGAAATTCTGCTAATGATTTCTTTTCCCTTAAAATATCATACAGGGGAGTAGGATTTAGGTAGGTGTAAAGTTGCTCAACGTGTTGGTAACTTTAAGATTATTTCTTCTCTGGTTGTTGCCACAGACACTCAGGGTGGCCACAATGGTGGTGTTGTTTTAGGCTTCTTTCAAAAAAGAAGTCCAGTCCAGGATAATGTTGTAAAGTGGAGTATTTTTCTTTCACATCAAAGGGCAAGGAATGTTTTACAGACAGTGAGCTAAGAAGTAGGGCACAGATATTTCAGTACTTGCGTTGGGAAACTATGTGTGGAATGTCATAGTTCATATACCAGAGACCCCGAAGTGAATCCAGGTGCCTGCACGGTGCTGACTTTTCCTGGAGTGAGATGACTGTAGGCAGAAATTGCAGCCAGATGAACCTAAAATAAAATTGATGGCTTTATTGGACATTCTTTTCATGAGATTTAACTTCTTAACGTGCACATACATCACTCTGGGGATGTCATTATCATGGCTGACCTTTCGTTTGGGGGAGCTGCTGCTCGCTGTCTGTGCAGCTCCGATCAGCTTGGCTTTGATTACCACCCACATCTGTTGAGCATGTGAGAGAGAGATTTTGAAAAATCTCAAGCACACTGACAACTGGCTACAAAGATTTAATTAAGACCGGTCAGAACTAATTTCAGTTATATATTCCAGTTTAGGGTATCAACTCCTCTGGTTTCAGAAGGGGGAGTTATGACTTCCTAAAAGTTGTTGTTGAAGGCAGCATGAGGAAATCTCCTTGGGCAAGCAGTGGGTTTCTTTGTCCTAGCTCCCCCACTGCTACCTGGGGTTAATGATTGCAGGGTGGCTGGCGTAATGAACCAGTGCCGGAAAGCTTATTATCAACATGCTGAAGTCATATTTAGAAATCATTCCTCCTCCTTTTTTCTCCTTTCCAATACAAGTCAGAGCACTGCTGTGGTTCCACCTAATAAATACTGCAGGCTTCATTGGGCTGTTCAATGAGACCTAATATAGTATCATTTGTGCACTTTAGTGGGTGGTTCCTATTTATATTTTTGTGTGGTTTACTGCTCAATCTTGGGAAGATGTGGGGTTTGAGGGTTTATCAGTTGCAGTTTTTTGTGGAACCAGTTTGAGTGAGACAAGACTTTGGCCATTATTTGTCGGGTTACATGGATCTCCATATGAGCTATGAAGATACTGGAATAATTGGGTCACAATAATGTAAAATCGTAGTCTGTACTTTCAGCTCATTCCAGAGGAATGATTGGAAGCCCTGCTCTCCCTCTCTTCTGCATGCAAACCTCAGGTGTGATTTCGGCCTGTGCCCAAGTGTTCTTGAAATGTTCAAGGCTGTCCGTTCCCACTCTGTGATGAGGCTTCCGGTTGATGTGTGACATCACTTAGGGCAGGAACTGGCACTGTCTTGATCCTGGCTGTCCTAGAGAAGCTTCTGTGCTTGGCCTTGGGAAGCCACCCCATTTGGTGCTGCTGTAGTCTCCTTTCTGCTCCTCTTTTAACAGCTGCCTCCCACCTGTGCTCACTTCCACCTGCAGGCCTTGTTTTCCAGTGGCACTGGAGTGCCATGCTGAGGTCACTGGACAAGTTCCTTATCAGAGCCCCCTTCCCATTAGAGTGAGGCTGCACCCCATCCTGCCTGGGCTTACTTTGTGCGTTGCTTGGGGGCATGGAGAAGGTTCTTGCCCTTGCTGCTTTATATGAGGTCCAATTCCTCCAGTGTTTGCCATCTCCTTTAGAGCTCTCTGGTGACAAAACCTTCTTCAGCTTGTCTACCCTCCAGGCTGGTGAGTTGAACTCAGACTGGTGCTCGGAAAGGTTAAAGGACTTGTCCAAGATGTTACCTTACTGGCAAACTGCATTCCCAAGTCTTTATTGATCTCCGAGGGCATCTCTTAATTTGTTGGAGTTTTCTTTTCCTGGAAAAAATACTGCTTGGGTCTCAGTTTCTCCACATATAAAATCAGAATAAGACCATAAATTCATGTAGTTGAAAGGGGCGGTTTCAGGAAGAAAACTAAGATAATGAAAGCCTCCGGAAAAGGGTCTGGGACGACATTATTTACAGAGTACTTTCCACACATTGTCAGGGTGGGGCCGCACAGGAACCTTGTGGGGTAGGCATCATTGACCTGTTTCAAAAATGAACAAAGTCAGTCCCAGAGACCTTGAATGGAGGCTTATCAAAGCTAAGCATACGGCTTCAAGTTTAACCGTCAAATGGTAGAGTTAGTCATGGCTTTTGGATGTGCGGGCCAGGCATGGTGCAGGGCCAGGTATGTTTTAGCCTTGTGGTTCTTTTCCTGATATTTCGGTCCTGTGGGCCTCCCCAAAGTGGCTTTGCACCTATGTTTGTTATGGGCATAAGGAAGTTAGAATTCTATGAATATGTACTGATTTTTTGTGATTCTGAATTTAAATAGGCCTCTATAAAGCTAATACTTGAAGTTTTGTTGTAATGAAGCATCACAAATACTTTTACATAGGAAAAAGGACCAAGCTGATCTCCTTAAAGCGGTTGCAAAAACCACCCAGTTGTTATACGATTGTTTGTTTCATGTTTCTTGTTATGTGGCATATTTCCAGTAAGTGGAGGGACCAAATATTTTATAGTTACAGAAACTTCTTCTCTCCCTCCTTGAAGTTTAAAAAAGTGGATCAAATGTCTGCCTATTTTCAAGGAGGCAGGGAGACAGAAGATCTTTTCCAGATTGCAGGAAGGCCAACGCAGGTTGCACCCAGAGAACTATGGAAACCACTGTTGAGGAGGAAGGAATTGGGTGAAAATTAAAGAATCAAGCTAGTAAAAGTGAAAAGAGGCCTTTGGTTTTTTTTTTTGGACAGTTTTTAAGGGCCTTCATAAATACTTGGTGTACTCCTCAAAGACCAAGCGTTGAAGGGTTAAGTCAGGGAACTAAAACTTGGATTGTGTGTTGACCCCTGTGTAGCTGTGGCCAGGGCTCCTGATTTTCCCCTGACGATCCATTGGTAGAACAAGGCCAGTGGTACTGTTTTCTGGTGCAGGGGAGGCTCGGACCTGCAGGGGAGTTACGGAGGCTGGCCACTGGTTTGGAGCAGACAGGTAAGTAGCCTCTAGGGAGGTGGTAGCTCTGTACAACAGTCTGTTCCCAATGTCTGGGTGACTCTTGTTCCCAATACTTGGCTCTCTTTTTGGATGTCAGAGTCATATTCTTCATTCTCCATGTCTCCTGCTAATTTTTGGCATTGACCCATCCAGGATTTATTTCAGCAGCTAGCATGGTGCCTGACCTATCCATAGTAGGTGCTTAGTAAATACTGCACTCCACAGGGGGAAGAGGGCAGGCACGTTCTGCCTATTGACGTGGTGGGAAGAGAGACCGTGCTTAGGGACAGGTTTGGGAGCTTCATTATTTCTGCCTTGGGACTGTTTGAATGCACCCTATTTTGCTATAGGGGAAACACTGCAATAACATAAATCCCACTTGAATCATTCTTTGTTCTATCACCCCTGCCCTTATCACTGCTCTTGTAAGACAGACATCATAGGAGACTCCTAATCCTCTCCCTGCCTCTGGTGGGTGCATGACACTGATCTAGCTTCCACTTGCACAGTTCTCTCTCTCTCTGCCCCTAAAACAGAAATATGATCATGTTATTCTCCTACTTACATGCCCGTCAGTGGCTCCCCAGTGCCGTACTGCTGTGGCACACAGAACCCTACGTGATCTGGTCCTGCGTGCTCTGTAAGTGGCAAGTCCCAGGGCCTCTTCGTGCAGGCTGTTCAAGGGGGTCTCATAACCTACCAGTCCGAGTTAGACTTGTTGAGTCTTAAAACCAAGCTGCTTTGAGTTGGGTCTTCAGATGAACTGGGAATCAACATATTTGGGATGGATCTGTAGGGTGCATTTAAAAGGCACTGAATGTTTGGAATGGAGTGCAAGAATTAATGTTAAGTTACCAGAGAAAATTGAGGTATTAAGGGATCTGCGCATATAGTTTTCAAAAATCAATTAAACAAAAAGCCTGTTTTTTAACTGATTCTATAGTTCATTTGGAAGACTATGTATATTACATTATATCATATATCTACATGTGTGATATATTTATAATAGAAAAATGAAGCAGAAACTTCTACTACCAAATATTAAAACACATTATAAAGTGCTGATAAAAGATGATGATGTGGGCATAAAAACATGCAAATAATCCAACAAAATAGCACTTTTCAAAACTTTTTTTAGCGTATGGAATAACTTAATTATAAGTCGTTGGGGAAGGAACAGATTATTTGATGAAGGGGGTTGTGAAATTGGGTATTTTAAAAAATCTATTTATATCTTTGCTTTGGTGACACACCAAAATATCTTTCATACGGATTGGATTTAAGTATATATATTTAAAGCTCTAAGCGAGAAAAAAAATGTGGAGAAAATTTGATCTCTGAGAAAGAGGATTTTTTTTAAGCCTAAAAGCCAAAAACTCTAAGTGATTGCTCAACTTAAGTACATAACAGTATTCATTTTACTGAAGAATTACAAATAACTAATAATGATCACTAGAACAGAAAAATGTCAAAAGAAAAAACACACGGTATTCATTGTCCTCTCATAAAATTAAGAAAGATTTAGAAAATGCAAATACTCAGTGCTCATAACAATATGGTTAGATTTTCAACACTTTCTAAAAGGAAAAATGTTAAAATAAATTCCAAAGAAAAAATTTTTTAAATGGTTTGGTTTTTACATATACTGGGGAAACTTACTATTTAAAGACTAGAGTTAATTATTTCAAAATAAAAATAGTCTTTCTAATTTTAGTTTCATAATGTTGTTTTTTAATCTTTGTTTGATTTTAAACAACCTTTTAGTCTTTGGGCTGTCCAAAATTATAAATTATATGTCTGTAATTTACTATTGTTAATCATACAGTTCTCCATATAAAAAATGGCAGAGAGAAAAACTGGAAAAATATGCCCTGTGAAGGGGATTTATGATCCTTAATATCCCAGAAGAAGACCATAATGAGGCATCTTATGTAACAGAGAAGTCATATAGGGCTTCAGTTTCTAAAGTGCTCAAATTTTAATTCATAGTGTGACTTTGAACAGGCTACTTTACCTCTCTTGGTCTCAGTGTCTTCATCTGTGAAATGGGAGGGTTGGGTTAGATCAGTTTCCCAGCTGAGATGCCCCGGCACAGCTGTGCCAAAATTCTGATGCCCCTCGGCCCTAAAGACAGCTGGACAGAGCTGGGGTGGAGGCCCTAGGTCAGTTACTTCCACCCAAGGGCAGCCATTTGTTTTTCCCAAGGAAAATAGTACCACAAATCACTCTCAATGCACTCTTAGATAATGAGTTGTCTTACTTTTAAATTCAAGAGGTGAGAGCTACATGGAAGAGGAGATAATTTTGGACATCACAGTGAACCATTCGTCCTTCCCAGTCAATATTCAATAGGTATGTTAAAAAATGAATGGAAGAAAACACATCAAAATGTTATTAGTAATTATCTCTGGTGATTGACTTACAGGTAATTTTTATTTGCTTATTTATAATATTCCGCCTCATTCAAATTTACTGTTAAGAATTTGTTAAATTTAAATAAGAAAAGTTATTTAAAACAAATCCCAACCTGTACCCATTTTTACATTTAAAAACTCCATGAGTACGAGTGACGGCTATGGCTGTCAGAGTTAAGAATCTAACAAAAATAAAACGGCAAACATGGACCCATTTCACATTATGGAAATATCCTGGGATATTTTCATTCCAAGGTTTCTTGCTCAGTGCTTACTTTCAAGGCTGGTTTCAGGTGTGAGGAAGAAGCTTTGAGCAGAAGGCCTGTTTGTAGAGTGAGTGAGTAGCCTTCTTACTTGGGGCAGCTGACCCCAAAGGTCTTCCTCTCCATCTCCCTCCTTCAGTGCTTTCTTCCCTTATTTTTCCCCTTCCCTGTGACCCCTGAATTGCTGATAATTCCTTTCCTTCTTTGTTCTTCTCAATCCCTGGTGTGTATATGGTTAGAAGTTCCGGTGCCCACTTAGCTGAGCCACAGAGATTCCATTTTTAACTGGTCCCTCATATGCCAGCCCATCTAGTTCCTCAGGCATTACCGCCTTCCCTCTCCCAGCTTTATTCTGCTTATTTACATCTTTCTGGGAATGATGTGCTTCAAACTTTCCAACCTATTAGTTTAAACCAGATTTAGTGGCAGGGGCGGGGGGAAGTAGACTTTCTCTGCCCTTTGGTTTTGCTTTACTTTGAGATAAACACTATATACATTAAAGGTGCTTAAATGATGTTTTCTCTGACTTCCTAAAGGGGTTACTTTTCATTGACTCCTAACATTTTAATTCTCTGATTGTGATTGTTTTGTCTAAATCATGGGGTGGAGTGCATGTGGGGAATTAGAAAACTAATTGTCATTATAACCTTTCAGCAGAATTTTGGAATGATTAATAGCTATGTTAATATGCCATAACATAATTACTTATAAAAATCAGAATATACCACCACCTTGTTAGTATTAAAATGGTGCTAGGCTGGGCGCGGTGGCTCACGCCTGTAATCCCAGCACTTTGGGAGGCCCAGGCAGGTGCATCACCTGAGATCAGGAGTTCGAGATCAGCCTGGCCAACATGGTGAAACCCCGTCTCTACTAAAAATATAAAAATTAGCTGGACGTGTTAGCGGGTGCCTGTAATCCCAGCTACTTGGGAGGCTGAGGCAGGAGAATTTCTGGAACCCAGGAGGCAGAGGTTGCAGTGAGCTGTGATCGTACCATTGCACTCTGGCCTGGGAGACAGAGTAAAACTCTGTCTAAAACAAAACAAAACGAAACAAAAAAACCTGCTAAAATATAAGTTACTTTCTTTATATAACATTTTAGGACCTTACAGTGTACCTTAACTTTCTGAGCATAGATAACAAATGAAGATAATAAGAAATATTGTTTTATATTGTTTATAAAGCACTGTGCCCTACATTGCAGTTTATAGAACCACATAACAGTTGGCCATGGGCAGTATCTCAGGAAGCCTTAAAATCTCGGGAAGACTGACAGAATGGCGGAGCTAAGATGGACCTCAGGGTCATCTAATCCAGTGTTTCCCAACCATTTTCACATCATGGCACACATTGAAAAGGTGCACAGCACACCCTGGGGAAATAAATGACTGCTCTTGGCTGGAGGTAGTGGATCTGAGGACTCCAGCCTAGGCTGTGTCCAGCTCCCCTGAGGGCTGATGGGCATCAGAACCTTGGCGCAGCTGTCCTGGGGCATTCCAGTTGGGAACTGTGATCTAACCCAACCCTGCCATTTTACAGATGAGACACATCTGCATTTACATATCGAGACCCAGAGAGGTAAAGTAGATTGTTCAAGGTTACACAGTGAATTAGTGACATTATGATAAATAGAATTTGAGCATTTCAGAAACTGGAGTTTAATATAACTTCTCTTTTACATTGCATGCCTCATTATGTTGTTCTTACAGTACATTAGAACTTTTATAGGGCACGTTTTTCCAAAAGGTTTACCTCTGCCATATTGTATATGGAGAAGTATGATTAATATTAGTAAATTATAGATATATCTCTTTTGGACAACCTAAAGAATAAAAGGCTCTTTTAAACCCCAAATTCAAGTTAAAAATTAAGATTACGATGCTAAAAATAGTCTAACATATGTAAAAATGATTTAAAAAATTTTATTTACACAAAGAATGTACTCAGGCTATGAAACTTGTATGCTGGCAGTTGCCTCACTTTAAAAAATAAAAGAGAGAAAAGTAAGATGGAAAAGAAAATTAAAATTGTAAACATTTTAATGACTCACCACTACCTCCATCCTTAGATTTCTTTGCCATCAACTATTTAAACCCTTTAAGAATATTAGGAAACCGTGGTTACTTGGCGTGGTTTTATAAATCTGTTCTGGTAATCTCTAAATTCTCCTTCAACCCCATGATGATTCACTGATTCTAGTGTAATGAGGGCTTGGTTCAGCCTTACATATATTTATGTGTGTGTCAACCAAGATGTACATGGGAACATGGCATCTCATCTTCAGTTCTTTGTCTGAACCACAAAATTTATGTGCCAATTCAGGACAGTTTATGGCGCTAGGTTTGTAACATCAGAGTGACTTGTTCCACCATGACCTCAAGATGGTAGCTGTAGACTAGCGACACCTTCCATTAACAGCTGGTTGACCTTGGAGAAGTTCTATAATCTCTTTTTTTGCCTCTGTTTTTTCATCTGTGAAGTGAAGGACAGGCTGCCTACCTGCTAGGATTGTTATATGGATTAAATGCATTAGTTAGTGCAAAGTCTTGAACAACACCCAGTGCACACAGAAATAAATATGATAAATAAGTACAGTGAATGTGGGCCGTTTTCATCACCATTATTAGTAATAGCTGCCATGAGTTGTCATTGAACAGGGAGCAGTAAGGGGGCCTCCAGGTATAAACAAGACCCACCCTGCTTTGTCAGTCTCAGGTTTTATAAAAATAGTCGCTGCCTAACTGAGTTCTTGGGGCACTAAGGAATAGGATTATTATTACCAGATGCCCCTGAGTCTCTCTGCTTATTGAGGCGTTTTTTTTTTTTTTTTTTTTTTTGGTAGGGCTTTGTTTGGGAAAAAAAAGAAAGAAAATCTACCTCCAGGGACATGGGTAAAATATTTTTTCCCTTAGTTAACGTTAAATTCCAGTCATTCTTTTGCAGAAGTGTTGTGGAACAGAAGGGAGGGGTAAAGATTCCAACTTTAGACATTAGACTAAGAATGCATGTAATGAGTACCCAGACAGCATGACACTTTTTCAGTTATCACTGCCACCCCCATCCCCCCAAAAAAACACACTGTGAGGGAAAGAGCAAGAGCTGTGAACTCAGACAGGCTGAGTGCAGCCCCTAGCCCGCACTTAATGGCTGAGTACATCCGGGCTATGCATTCACCTTCTCTGATGGGTCTTCTAGGTTGGAGTCATCTTCTAGAGGTGCTGTAAGCTGGTGTAAGAGACTAGCAAAGTGCCAGCAGCATAGGCCCTGTGCCCTAAATGGGCCCACATTTTTCTGAGTTCATCTTTGCTAAAGGGATTTTTTTTCTTAAGTACATACTGTATCCAGAATTGGTGGGTTCTTGGTCTCACCAACTTCAAGAATGAAGCCGCAGACCCTTGCGGTGAATGTTGTAGTTCTTAAAGGCAGCGTGTCCAGAGTTTGTTCCTTCTGATGTTTAGATGTGTTTGGAGTTTTTTCCTTCTGGTGGGTGCTTGGTCTCGCTGGCTTCAGGAGTGAAGCTGCAGACCTTCGTGGTGAGTGTTACAGCTCATAAAGGTGGTGTGGACCCAAAGAGTGAGCAGTAGCAAGATTTACTGCAAAGAGCAAAAGAACAAAGCTTCCACAGTGTGGAAGGGGGACCCGAGCAGGTTCCCACTGCTGGCTTGGGCAGCTTGCTTTTATTCTCTTATCTGGCCCCACCCACATCCTGTTGATTGGTCCATTTTACAGAAAGCTGATTGGTCTGTTTTATAGAGAGCTGATTGGTCTGTTTTGACAGGGTGCTGATTGGTGCGTTTACAATCCCTGAGCTAGACACAAAAATTCTCTATGTCCTCACTAGATTAGCTAGACACAGAGCACTGATTGGTGCATTTGCAAACCTTGAGCTAGACACAGGGTGCTGATTGGTGTATTTACAATCTCTTAGCTAGACGTAAAGGTTCTCCAAGTCCCCACCAGATTAGCTAGACACAGAGTGCTGATTGGTGCATTCACAGACTCTGAGCTAGACACAGAGTGCTGATTGGGGCATTTACAAACCTTGAGCTAGACACAGAGTGCTGATTGGGGCATTTACAAACCTTGAGCTAGACACAGAGTGCTGATTGGTGTATCTGCAATCCCTTAGCTAGACATAAAGGTTCTCCAAGTCCCCACTAGACTCAGGAGCCCAGCTGGCTTCACCCAATGGATCCTGCACTGGGGCCACAGGTGGAGCTGCCTGCCAGTCCTGCTCGGTGTGCCCGCACTCCTCAGCCCTTGGGCAGTAGATGGGACCAGGTGCCATGGAGCAGGGGGCGGCGCTCGTTGGGGAGGCTTGGGCATGGCGGGCTGCAGGTCCTGAGCCCTGCCCCGCGGGGAGGCAGCTGAGGTCCGGTGAGAATTCGAGTGCAGTGCCGGCGGGCCAGCACTGCTGGGGGACCCAGTGCACCCTCCGCTGCTGCTGGCCCGGGTGTTAAGCCCCTCACTGCCCGGGGCCGGCGGTGCCCACTGGCCGCTCAGAGTGCGGGGCCTGCCGAGCCCACGCCCACCTGGAACTCACTCTGACCTGCAAGCGCCGTGCGCAGCCCCGGTTCCTGCCTGTGTTTCTCCCTCCACACCTCCCTGCAAGCTGAGGGAGCTGGCCCCAGCCTCGGCTAGCCCAGAAGGGGGCCCCCACAGTGCAGTGGTGGGCTGAAGGGCCCACCTCTCGAACGTGGCCAGAGCGGACGCTGAGGCTGAGGAGGTGCTGAGAGCAAGTGAGGGATGCGAGGGCTGCCAGCACGCTGTCACCTCTCAATACTTTAGGCAATTTCTTGTGGTGGCACATTTGAGACTGTTTCATGCCAGTGGCTTTTCCATTTTCCTTTCTTTTTTTGAGACTCTTGCTCTGTTGCCTAGGCTGGAGTACAGTGATGCGATGATAACTCACTGTAACTTCAAACTCCAGGGCTCAAGCGATCCTCCCACCTCAGCCTCCTGAGTAGCCAAGACTATAGGCGCATACCACCATACCTGGCTATTTTTTTTTTATTTTTTGTAGAGACGAGGGCTCGTCATGTTGCCCAGGCTGATCTCAAACTCCTGGACTCAGCCAGTCTTCCTACCTCGGCCTCCAAGAGTGCTGGGATTCCAGGCATGAGCCACTGTGCCTGGCTGGCCTTTTCACTTTCTATTAATGGTTCTCGGGGTCATCTCCCGCTGCCCTTCTCCCCCAGGAATATTTTAGCAGCATTCTAAGTTATTTCAGCTCCTTCAGTTTTGTTGCTCATATCTTTGCTACCCTTGCTCACCATTACAATTCAAAGCCTCACTGTTCTTGCTTTCTCACTGATGGGTTAACCTTTTTTTCTTCTATCACAAATAGGGTTGCTAGATAAAATATTGGGCACCCAGTTAAGATGGAATTTCAGATAAATGCCAAACAATTTTTTTTTTTTTTCGAGTCAGAGTCTCCCTCTCTAGCCCAGGCTGGAGTGCAATGGTGCGATCTTGGCTCACTGCAACCTCCGCCTCCCAGGTCCCAGTTCAAGCAATTCTCCTGCGTCAGCCTCCGAGTAGCTGGGATTACAGGCATGTGCCACCACGCCCAGCTAATTTTTGTATTTTTAGTAGAGATGGGGTTTCACCATGTTGGCCAGGCTGGTCTTAGACTTCTGACATCATGATTCGCCCGCCTTGGCCTCCCAAAGTGCCGGGATTACAGGTGTGAGCCACTGTGCCCGGCCCCAAATAATTTTTTAGCCTAAGTGTGGCCCATCCACTATTTGGGACATACTTAAACTAAAAATTATTTGTTTATCTGGAATTCAGATTTAACAGAGCATCCTGTATTTTTAAGTCTGGCCACTCTACAAATATCTGTACCAATTCTCCCATTACAACTTTTTACCCACACGGCAGCATGTTTTGGCCAAGAGGAATAAAAGAGGCTTCTCAGATATTTCCTAAGGCCCTGTTTTGACGAACTTAAAGAGAAAATGCCGACAGGTTAATAGGAGATTCTGACAACGAAGAGGAATTCCTGTGATTTTAGGGGTAGAGATATATATCGACTTCGATTTGGGAGATCACTTGGTAAATGTGAGGTGTCTGTATTTTGGGCTGAATGTCAACTCTGGAAGTAGGTAAAAGTTAAGTTTTATATCCACATGCTATTCCACCTCCGTTCAAAACTTAGAAAAATATTGTCTTCCATACCTAATTCACAGTCCTAATGATCAGGTATTAGCTGAACAGAACAAAGAAGCCTGCCTTAGAGGATGTTGTGAATGGGTTTTGGGGATGGAGACTTGAGACACAATATAAAAAGATGGTCAGACCAGTTAAGTATGACATGAGGCAGTTTTATGAAACGTAAAAATGGCTTTTTCATGCAGCTCAGAGGCATGGATATAGAAAGGGAAAAACCAAAAAGAAATGATTTGTGTATGTCAGCCCACTAACATTTTTGGAAATGTGCCTGAGGACTACCGAAGTAATCAGATGACATGGACTTGCCCCTTGAGGAATTTAATTTATGGGTGAGAAATTTGAAAAGAAAGTGGCTTATCCTAGCTTTTCTTTTTTTTTTTTTCCTTTTGTTTCTTCCAAAAATTTTCTCCCAAGGGACAGAAGTGGGTCTGCCACAGCTATGGATAGGAATAACCAAGTGAAGGGAGGCAGTGACGTGGGTACTTCCACATAGAGGCTGCACTCTGATGATTCAGGAATATTTCTTGAGTACCCTTTTATTTTATTTTATTTTATTTTATTATTTTGAGACAGGGTCTTGCTCTGTTGCCCAGGCTGGACTGCAGTAGTGCGACCTTTGCTCACTGTAGCCTCAACCTCTATGGCCCAAGGGATCCTCCCACCTCAGCCTCAACAAGTAGCTGAGACTACAGGTGTGTGCCACCATGCCTGGCTAATTTTTCTAATTTTTGTAGATACGGGGTTTCACCATGTTGCCTAGGCCAATCTCCAACTCCTGGACTCAAGCAGTCCCCCTCCCTTGGCCTCCCAAAGTGCTGGGATTACAGGCATGAGCCACTGAGTTGAGTACCTTTTAGGTGGATTGTCATCATATTTGAGTGCCTAGCATGGTGTTAGGTGCTGGGGATGTAGCAACAGTCAGCAAGGGCAGAGTCTCAGTCAGCTCTGTAGAGCTTGTGTGCTGTCATCATAGGTACTTTGAGAAATGCAAAGGTAGACCAGGTAGGATAGGGAATTCTGGCCTCTAGGAGCTTCCTTAGGGTTGATTACCTATGCTTTTCCTTCTGTGGCAATTGGAGACTCAGTCTGCTGTTGGCCAGAATACTGGATAACTGGCAGGTAACTCTGCATTGTTAGGAAGGCTGATCAGACTTCAGGTCCCCCATTGAGGAGTTTTACATCTGAATCTTCAGCAGCTGGTCTAAACTGACAATGGCAGGCTTCAGTAAAATCAGCCATTCAATTTATCTATATTATAAAATGATGAAGGCATGCTCCATCTGGTATCAGATAGAGTACCTTCTAATATTGGTGCATTATCAGTACCTTTGTGTGTAGGGGGTCTGCTGTAATGAAAAACAGTAGAGCTCGATTCATCCTAATTACATTTTGAGCAATTTTAGGGGGCTGAAAAGATTGTACTGTGACAATAAGGTTTTTCCTTCTTACCAAAAGAATTTATAAATGGTACAGAAAATGAAAGATGGCTAGTGGTTTTAGCAGTTCTAATGTTTTTTCTTTTTTTAGATAAGGAAAAAAACCCCACTCTGATTCTAAAACCCGCTGGAATTTGAACTGTTGCCTGTGTTCTGAAAGTGTCTTGAATTGCTTGGGATCCCAAGCCTGAAGTTTACAGCATCTCATGGTGTCCAGGTATCCAAGAGGAGTCATAAAGTTCTCCGAAAACATCCTGACTCCCTTGTCTTTCCTTTCTCAGAGAGCAGAGCTGACATCTGATAAAGACATGTACCTTGACAACAGCTCCATTGAAGAAGCTTCAGGAGTGTATCCTATTGATGACGATGACTACGCTTCTGCGTCTGGCTCGGGTAAGGTGGCTGCTTCTAAACACTGGACCTCACATGCTCAGTTCATCTTCACTTACTTTTCCAGGAGCTGATGAGGATGTAGAGAGTCCAGAGCTGACAACATCTCGACCACTTCCAAAGATACTGTTGACTAGTGCTGCTCCAAAAGTGGAAACCACGACGCTGAATATACAGAACAAGATACCTGCTCAGACAAAGGTGCGTTCTATTTTCCATTGCATTGCATTATCTCAATGTAATCTTTCCCTGTTTCCCATACCAGTCACCTGAAGAAACTGATAAAGAGAAAGTTCACCTCTCTGACTCAGAAAGGAAAATGGACCCAGCCGAAGAGGATACAAATGTGTATACTGAGAAACACTCAGACAGTCTGTTTAAACGGACAGAAGTCCTAGCAGGTGAGTAGCCTGGTGGGCCTCAGGTGGGAGGGTTCTAAAGTAATCTTCCTTTTGGTTGTTTCAGCTGTCATTGCTGGTGGAGTTATTGGCTTTCTCTTTGCAATTTTTCTTATCCTGCTGTTGGTGTATCGCATGAGAAAGAAGGATGAAGGAAGCTATGACCTTGGAGAACGCAAACCATCCAGTGCTGCTTATCAGAAGGCACCTACTAAGGAGTTTTATGCGTAAAACTCCAACTTAGTGTCTCTATTTATGAGATCACTGAACTTTTCAAAATAAAGCTTTTGCATAGAATAATGAAGATCTTTGTTTTTTGTTTTCATTAAAGAGCCATTCTGGCACTTTAATGATAAAATCCCATTGTATTTAAAACATTTCATGTATTTCTTTAGAACAACATAAAATTAAAATTTAACATCTGCAGTGTTCTGTGAATAGCAGTGGCAAAATATTATGTTATGAAAACCCTCGATGTTCATGGAATTGGTTTAAACTTTTATGCGCAAATACAAAATGATTGTCTTTTTCCTATGACTCAAAGATGAAAGCTGTTTCATTTGTGTCAGCATGTCTCAGATTGACCTTACCAAGTTGGTCTTACTTTGTTAATTTATCTGTTGTCCCCTTCCTCTCCTCTGCCCTCCCTTCTTGTGCCCTTAAAACCAAACCCTATGCCTTTTGTAGCTGTCATGGTGCAATTTGTCTTTGGAAAATTCAGATAATGGTAATTTAGTGTATATGTGATTTTCAAATATGTAAACTTTAACTTCCACTTTGTATAAATTTTTAAGTGTCAGACTATCCATTTTACACTTGCTTTATTTTTCATTACCTGTAGCTTTGGGCAGATTTGCAACAGCAAATTAATGTGTAAAATTGGATTATTACTACAAAACCGTTTAGTCATATCTATCTAATCAGATCTTCTTTTGGGAGGATTTGATGTAAGTTACTGACAAGCCTCAGCAAACCCAAAGATGTTAACAGTATTTTAAGAAGTTGCTGCAGATTCCTTTGGCCACTGTATTTGTTAATTTCTTGCAATTTGAAGGTACGAGTAGAGGTTTAAAGAAAAATCAGTTTTTGTTCTTAAAAATGCATTTAAGTTGTAAACGTCTTTTTAAGCCTTTGAAGTGCCTCTGATTCTATGTAACTTGTTGCAGACTGGTGTTAATGAGTATATGTAACAGTTTAAAAAAAAAGTTGGTATTTTATAAGCACAGACAATTCTAATGGTAACTTTTGTAGTCTTATGAATAGACATAAATTGTAATTTGGGAACATAAAAACTACTGAATAAATCATGTGGCCTAATATTGAAAATGTCACTGTTATAAATTTTGTACATTTTTGATCAAATGTACATCTCCCCTTTGCTAACGGCCGTCTGCTCTCAAGGATGACGTGGGTTTGATTTCTAAGTGTTTCACAGTGTCTGTAAATCAAGACCAAAGAGCCTGTCGATGAGACTGTTTATTACCAGATTCACTTCTGAATTGGCCAGAGGAAATCTGAATGTATTATCCTGTGTGTGTCTAGGTAGAGATATTGGAAGGCTGCCAGGGGATTTCGAAGTTTGCAACCTTTATAGGATAACTGATGGCAATATTAAGACAGACGCCTGCTTTTGCAAATAACTTACAAGACTGTAAATTCCAAAGATCTGAATGGGGCTTTCCTGATGTTGGTATCTAAGGCTTAGGCCTATAGATTGATTTACCTTTGGAATTGTGCTCCAAATGTCTACTGAAGCTTAACCGAAGAACTAATAAATGGACTACAGTAGCTCACGTTACAGGGAAGGAGGGTAGGCAGGGAGGCTCTGTGTGTTAAAATGAGGGTCTCACTGCTTTAGGATTGAAGTGGCTGGAAAGAGTGATGCCTGGGGAAGGAGATGGAGTTATGAGGGTACTGTGGCTGGTACTTTCTGTACTAAACATTTCCTTTTTCTATTTTACCACTAATTTTGTTTTAAACTGTGAGCCGTCCAAGTCAGAAGAAGACAGCAAAAAAAGCAACTTTTCCAACATACAATTTACTTTTAATAAAGTATGAATATTTCATTTTGAGAACATTCCCTGGAATTGCCACATAATTCATTAAAAACATTTTTTTAAGCAACACTTGGAACAGTGTTTACTTTAAATCCTTAATGGCCTTAATTAATTCTCAGATTCCTGCCCCATCACTTACAGAACCAATTCACTTTAGAGTGACTAAAAGGAAACGATAGCCTAGCTTTCTAAAGCCACGCTGTGTCCCTCAATTACAGAGGGTAGGAATGGGTATACCTCTAACTGTGCAAAGCAGAGTGAAATTCAATTCATAGAATAACAACTGCTGGGAATATCCGTGCCAGGAAAAGAAAAATTTCTGGCAAATATTTTGTCACTGCTGTAAAGCAAAATATTTGTGAAAGTGCCAAAATAAAGTCTGTCATGCCAAAAGTAAATCATTGTATAGACTGACATCCAGTTTTCTTCAACTGTACACTTTCTGCTT